CCCATTTCCACCCTCCATGTTATGACGATAGAAATGTGAAAATGCTTCCTTGGGGTGCTTTCAATACATGTGCAGTGGAAACATATGGCTTAGCTTCGTGTCACAGTTCGGTGCTTTTCATATGCCCTCCTTTCCCTTTCTGCATCCCCCCGCCCTCCACCTTCTGCTCTTGTTGGAATCATCCTTCCCCCTCATCCCCTTCCCATTTTTCTTTTTCCTTTTCCCCCACCCGCTCGCCCTTACTTCTTTCGTCTTTCATTCTTTGATACCTTCCCTCCTTCCCATCCCTCATCCTTATGTCCCTTTCAGTGCTCCTGGGGGACTTTTGTGCTGGGAAATTTGGGCGGGAATGAAAGGAAACAAGCCAGAGTGGCTGATGGAAAAGTGGGGACACCAAGAGGGGGCCGAGGAGCCTACCTGGGAAGCAGGGAGGGGATCACTTTTCTGGGATCAGGAAAAAAGAGTGGACACGGAGGACACCCAGAAAGGGGTTCCTAACCTTCCATTCTCTTCTGCTGCTTCTGCAAGCTCTGAGGACATAGTCATCGAGGAGTTTACGCGGAAAGGCGAGGAGGAGAGCCAGAAGGCTGTGGAGGCTGAGGGAGATGAGGGGAGCTGAGCACCTCGCTCTGGTGCCCGTCTGTGTGGGAGCCCCCACTGTAACACTCTAATAAATCAGTTTGTTCAGATGTGCCTAGCGATCTCTTGCCTATTTCCTCTTCCTGGAGGGTCACGGAACTACTGAGAACAATCTTCCCCACCTCCACCCCTTTGCTGTGATTACACTACACTTAGCCCGTGCTTTTCCCCATACGCTGACCCCAACTTCCCTCTGACACGGTCAGTGGCCATCCCTCTCTCCACCCCATGACCCCACTCGAGTGGTCATAGGATTGCGCTGAACACCAGGCGCAGTGCAAGCTGCCAGGAGGGGGCCGAGGGGGCGTGGCCATGCCCAGGCCTGGGTGTGAAGCCAATGGCCGTCAGCCGACGTCAGTAGAGCATGGCGTGAAGTCCGGCGGCTCAGGCTGAGCGTTGGAAGCCATTTTGGCTGCAACCTACCTGAAGCGATGTCTGCCTTTGGTCACGACGAGGCCTGGATGGAGGCCGGAGGCTTTGGTCTGGAGGCTGCCGAAAGAACGGAATACCAGTCTCTGTGCAAATCTAAACTCTTATTCCTGGGAGAGCAGAGCGGTGTGGGTCTGGGTTGGGCTTTGGGGACATGGGGCGACGATTGGCCTGCTTATCTCCCTCACAGTAGGGAAGACATCCATCATCAGCCGCTTCATGTACAACAGCTTCGGCTGCGCCTGCCAGGTAAGACCACCACCGAGTCATATGGTACATTTAATGCTGGAGTGTATCTGATTTTCTTTTGCAGGCAACTGTTGGAATTGACTTCTTGTCTAAGACCATGTACTTGGAGGACCAAATAGTGAGTGTTAACTCTCATACCACTAACCCTACCCCCCATCTTCTTCCTAAACATTTTTATGCAGGTTCAGCTGCAGCTATGGGACACAGCTGGCCAGGAGCGCTTTCACAGCCTAATTCCTAGCTACATTCGTGATTCAACTATTGCAGTGGTTGTCTATGACATTACAAGTGGGTGTTATGCAATGTTTTATTTGAAAAGGGTTTCAACGCTCTGGAACATATTCTCTTGCAGACATCAATTCTTTTAAGGAGACAGATAAGTGGGTAGAACACGTGCGAGCAGAAAGAGGTGACGATGTTGTCATCATGTTGTTGGGTAACAAGATTGATTTGGATAACAAAAGGTAAAGTATAACTACAACTTCTTCTGGCATACCTGGCCCTTTTCATCATTTCTGATTCGTCCAGACAAGTCACTGCAGAACAGGGTGAAGAAAAATCCAGAAACCTCAATGTGATGTTTATTGAGACCAGTGCCAAAACCGGTTACAACGTGAAAAAGGTAATACTTGTTTCTTTCTATGATACTTTAATTTTTTTTGGTCCCCATTCACACACACACACAGCTGTTCCGGCGTGTGGCTTCTGCCCTTCTTTCCACAAGGACTTCACCTCCACCAAAAGAGGGGAGTATCCTTTTTCCTAGCTTTGCTGGGGTAGGGAGTATACAAGTAGAGAAGGTAAGTTTCCTTGCTGAGTTGATGCCTGAGTGGTACCTAAGGGGAAAATGGGACTAACTTTAGCCCAAAGTAGTTCCTTCGTTTGCCTTTAGGTGAGAGGGATTGTAAGATCAGAATTCCTCTTCTACATCTCCTAGAAGCTGACCTTGGGTGTTAAGATTTGACTCCAGTCACCTCACTGTATTAGCTTCCTTGACACACACTTCAGCGGTTGAAATCGAACTGGAATCCTTCGAGGAGTCAGGCAACAGAAGCTATTGTTGACAGCTTAGGCTTTCTCTGCCTCATTTGATGGATTTCTTACATTTGGGCTTGCCATACCAGTTCTCCTCCCCACCTCGTTTTATGATACATGGCCACTTACTCTCTTCCAATTCCTAGGCTTGGGGTAAAAACAGAACCCCTGAAAGTGCTATCATTTTTTCCTGACCGCATCTCACAGCTACTGGGTGGAAGCTTCTTGCAGCACCTGGGAATTCTACCTTACCTTCTCCGACAGCTAAAAGACATCTGTAGAGAATACAGTTCTACAGCAGCTGACATACTTCAAAGGCCAATACAATTCATTCTCCACTGTTTGTTGTTGTTTACCTACACCCTCAATAAATGGTTCTTTAACCTAAGGCTGTTATTGCTTGTGCTTTCTCCACACTAT